AGTGTGTTATGAGCTACCGGAAGTATACAGAAAAGTACCAGAAAAAATACAAGCATTATCATCAGTCGCTGTCAATTAAATAACTCTGTTACATTTCAACAGTGTTCGTAACCACTTGACATTGATGTATTTGTGTAATTTCTATTATCTGTTTTTCCCACAAAGCTGTAGCTCCATCCAAAGTGGGCAACTGAGTGTCTTGGTCAGTCATGTGCAGCCTGATGACCCTTGAACAGTTGCAAAAGTGCGCCTAGGGCTTGTAGCATTTACTTAAAAGGGGATAATAAACTCTCACGGCCAGTGCTGGGCTTATTGCCTTGTTTGGGAATTTCTCCATTCAAGGGTTTTATGTTTGGGGATGTGCTGGCCCTATTTTTTTGTTTGTTTGTTTTTTGAGACGGAGTCTGGCTCTGTCTCCCAGGCTGGAGTGCAGTGGCACGATCTCGGCTCACTGCAACCTCCGCCTCCCAGGTTCAAACGATTCTCCTGCCTCAGCCGCCGAAGTAGCTGCGATTACAGGCGCCGCGCCACCACACCCAGCTACTTTTTTTTTATTTTTAGTAGACACGGGGTTTCACCGTGTTAGCCACCGATCTCCTGACCTCGTGATCCGCCCACCTCGGCTTCCCAAAGTTCTGGGATTACAGGCGTGAGCCACCGCGCCAGGCCGCTGGCTCTATTTTCACCGCTAGCTTTGGATCCCTTTCTTCCCTGAAGGAAAAGAGGCCTCCAGGGCAGCCGTGCAGAACCGATGGGAGGGATGTAGGATAATACGCCAAAGCCGATAGAGTTCTGGAGCGCGCCTGGGCATCAGAGCGTGGAAGACAAGTGTCCGCGGAAGGAGGCGAAGGATGCTGGACAAGCCCCGCCGCCCGCCGCCCGCCGCCCGCCGCCCGCCGCCCGCCGCCCGCCGCCAGCGGCCCTGGGCCCAGGGAGAAGCAGAGATGTTGGCCCTCCCAGTTTCCTAGAGAGGCCGCAGAGGGCCCGGGGAGGCGACGCGCGTGCGCAACTGGGGAAGCTGGGAGGTAGGCGCGGGGCGGTCGGCTGCGGTGGCGGCGTTTGGATGATTGTCTCTCGGCGGCGGAGTCGGTGAGCGGCCCGGCGGGGCGCGGGGTGCGGAGTGTCCCACTCATAGCTTTCTTTCCTCCCTCAGCTCAATGTACTTCTCCAGTTCCTACCCTTCCTCAAGTGGGGAACTCAGGAGACCAAGCAGGGGCAACTGTACTTCGGATGGTCAGGCCCCAGGTGAGCTTGGTTCTTTGTGTTTTTACCAAGTCTGTTCCTGAGCAATCGGAGCTTGTCATTCCAGGATACTGTGGCGTATGAGGACCTGTCTGAGGACTATACTCAGAAGAAATGGAAAGGTCTCGCACTCAGTCAGAGAGCCCTGCACTGGAACATGATGCTGGAAAATGACCGTAGCATGGCTTCTTTGGGTAATGATTCTGTTTCCTAGTCACTTAGAGTCAGTAAAAGTTGTTGTCTTATTTTTTTTGGCAGCAGGTAGGAACATGATGGAGAGTTCAGAGCTGACTCCGAAGCAGGAAATTTTTAAAGGATCAGAGTCATCTAATAGCACATCAGGGGGACTCTTTGGGGTGGTTCCTGGGGGAACAGAGACTGGAGATGTTTGTGAAGATACCTTCAAAGAGTTAGAAGGACAACCCTCAAATGAAGAAGGGAGCAGACTAGAAAGTGATTTCTTGGAAATAATAGATGAGGATAAGAAAAAATCCACAAAAGACAGATATGAGGAATATAAGGAAGTTGAGGAACATCCACCTCTGTCTTCCAGTCCTGTTGAACATGAAGGAGTTTTAAAGGGACAGAAATCCTATCGATGTGATGAATGTGGCAAAGCTTTTTATTGGAGTTCGCACCTCATTGGTCATCGGAGAATCCACACTGGAGAGAAACCCTATGAGTGTAATGAGTGTGGGAAGACCTTCAGGCAAACCTCCCAGCTCATTGTTCATCTCAGAACCCACACAGGGGAAAAGCCCTATGAATGCAGTGAGTGTGGAAAGGCCTATAGGCACAGCTCCCATCTCATTCAACACCAGAGACTCCATAATGGGGAGAAACCCTATAAATGTAATGAATGTGCAAAAGCTTTTAATCAGAGCTCCAAACTCTTCGACCACCAGAGAACCCATACTGGGGAGAAACCTTATGAATGTAAGGAGTGTGGGGCGGCCTTTAGTCGGAGTAAAAATCTTGTTCGACATCAGTTTCTGCACACTGGTAAGAAACCTTATAAGTGTAATGAATGTGGGAGAGCATTCTGTTCCAATAGAAATCTCATTGACCATCAGAGAACCCACACTGGGGAGAAGCCTTATAAATGTAATGAATGTGGCAAAGCCTTCAGTCGGAGTAAATGTCTTATTCGACATCAGAGCCTCCACACTGGGGAAAAGCCATACAAATGTAGTGAATGTGGGAAAGCCTTCAATCAGATCTCTCAACTTGTTGAACATGAGCGAATTCATACTGGAGAAAAACCATTTAAGTGTAGTGAGTGTGGTAAGGCATTCGGTCTGAGTAAATGTCTTATTCGGCACCAGAGGCTTCACACAAGTGAAAAGCCCTATAAATGCAATGAGTGTGGAAAATCCTTCAATCAAAACTCATACCTCATTATACACCAGAGAATTCACACTGGTGAGAAACCCTATGAATGTAATGAGTGTGGGAAGGTCTTCAGTTATAATTCTAGTCTTATGGTACATCAGAGAACCCATACTGGGGAAAAACCCTATAAATGCAATAGTTGTGGGAAAGCCTTTAGTGACAGCTCACAGCTTACTGTGCACCAGAGAGTCCACACTGGAGAGAAAAACCTTATGAATGTATTGAGTGTGGGAAAGCCTTTAGTCAGCGTTCCACTTTTAATCACCACCAGCGAACTCATGCTGGAGAGAAGCCCTCAGGTCTGGCTCGGTCATCTTCTTAAGGCATGGTTTTCTGAGACAGACAGCAAAGACCTTTGAGTTAAGCTGTCTTTATAAGAAGGATGTTCATCATGGTCTCCTTGGAGACCACTAATCACAGTGGAGACCATACCTACTTGCTTTTCCTTGGGTCACTAAGGTGGGAGAGTAGGTGCAACTTAGTCTGATCCTTACTTAGTAGGAAATTGGGGATTACATCTGTCATTAACTTGTAGGTTCCCTTCTTTCTCTTAAAAAACTATTTAAAACTCTATCTTGTTAGTATGCATTCCATAATCAGATTCTGCATTTCTCAAGAACAGCAGTTATATTACCTTTATTCTATTGCAGTTCCTCCACTGAACCATTTACGTGAAGTCACTTTTTAAGTCATTCTGCAAGATTATTCTTCCCTGCTCCTTGGCTATCTCCTTCCACAGCTACTTTAAAAATTTGTACTGTAAGCTACATCCTCTCATCATTTTTGTGTTTTCTAGCTAGAAAACTTTTTCTTCCTGTTTGCTAATCACTTCCTTCACAATGTTCAAGATTTATGCCATTTCTGAAAGACTTTCTTCTTCAAATAGTTTTTCGTTTCTTTTATACCTCTATTGATTTGGCCTTAATGCTTTAAATTAGCTGGTGCTACGATGTGTAACTGTTAAATGTTTTTGTAAATTGTTCTTAACTTACAAGGTGATATGTGTATCACATATGTACAAAGTATACACATATATAGTTGTGTATGTGTATACTTTCTTTTTTTTTTTTTTTTTTTTTGAGACAGAGTCTCAGTCTCCCTCTTGTTGCCCAGGCTAGAGTGCAATGGTGCAATCTTGGCTCACCACAACCTCTGCTTCTCGGGTTCAAGCGATTCTCCTGCCTCAGCCTCCCGAGTAGCTGGGATTACAGGCATGTGCCACCATGCCTGGCTAATTTTTTTTTTTGTATTTTTAGTAGAGATGGGGTTTCTCTATGTTGGTCAGGCTGGTCTTGAACTCCCAATCTCAGGTGATCCGCCCGCCTCAGCCTCCCAAAGTGCTGGGATTACAGGTGTGAGCCACTGCACCCAGCCTCAAATGTGTATACTTTCATACCAGCTTGTAAGCTTCTGAGATCAGGTATGGTATCTATTTCTTTATATGCATAATAGTTTGAATATGCTAGTTCTTAAGTTTTAAAATTCAAATTGAGCCATCATAAACGTGGGCACAGGCTCCCGTCTCCCTCCCATTACACTGGACTAGAAGCTTCTAAAGAAGGAAGTGGCATCGTAATATATCACATATAAAGGCTCACTGATATCTTCTACTTGTAGCCCTGGAAGTCTTACTACTGGTACTTCAGCCTTGAAGAGCTAATGGATTTGTGTGTGAATGAGTGTCTGTTTATCTAGGTATTGGGTTGGGCAGTCATATCCTACTGATAACATGCTTTGAGCTGCACACTTACTCCATTTCTGAACTATTTGACTGCATCCTGCTTCCTAAATAAAAGTTATAGTCGGCCAGGCTCAGTGGCTCACGCCTGTAATCCCAGCACTTTGGGAGGCCGAGGTGGGCAGATCACTTGATGTCAGGAGTTCGAGACCAGCCTGGCCAACATGGTGAAACCCCATCTCTACTAAAATACAAAAATTAGCCGAGTATGGTGGTGTGCACCTGTAATCCCAGCTACTTGGGAGGCTGAGGCAGGAGAATTGCTTGCACCTGGGCAGAGGTTGTAATGAGCTGAGATTGTGCCACTGCACCCCAGCCTGGGTGACAGAGTGAGACTACATCTCAAAAACAACAAACAAAAAAAACCTTACAGTCAAAATTTACTGCAAGAAGACTTGACTTTCATGGCTGTAATATAGATGATTGAAAATTTCAGCTAGCAGCATTCCTGGATGATTGGAATTCAGAGTGATGAGGTTTTTGGTAAAATAGTAGTATCAAACTAATCTGTTTTCCTTATCAGCTAGTCCTTTCTCACTACAACTGCTGTCTTAATTTCAAGATGAGAACTGTGCCTTAATTATCTTCCAGACCACCTTTCCTTCTGCAGTCATATGTCAGTCCATGAGCTTGAACCACCTTTCCTTCCACCCTTGCAATAATGGCCCAGTGCCGGTGGACCTTTTACTCTAATGTTCACCCTGTTCTCTTTCCATCCCCAGACTTTTTTTTTTTTTTTTTGAGACGGAGTCTTGCTCTGTCGCCCAGGCTGGAGTGCAGTGGTACGATCTCAGCTCACTGCAAGCTCTGCCTCCCAGGTTCATGCCATTCTCCTGCCTCAGCCTCCCGAGTAGCTGGGAGTACAGGCGCCCGCCACCAGGCCCGGCTAATTTTTTTTGTATTTTTAGTAGAGATGGGGTTTCACCGTGTTAGCCAGGATGGTCTCGATCTCCTGACCTCGTGATCTGCCTGCCTCGGCCTCCCAAAGTGCTGGGATTACAGGCATGAGCCACCACGCCTGGCCTCCATCCCCCAGATTTCTTAACAGGCTGACAGGATCCGCAGTATGACAAAGGTGGAGGAGGAGGCTAGAGGGGCAATGTCAGTCATGTAACCTGGAGGGGTGATTTTGTGCACTGTGGTGTATGTTTCAGACAATGCAGGAGAAAGGAAAGAGAGTTGAGGATCAAGAAAATTAGAATTAAATGTGATTGTTGGGGAGATGTCTCAGACAAAGTTAGAAAGGATTACTGGGGGCCTAAAGTTTTTCAGGGCCTTTTGAAATTTCTAAACTTGTCTGGGCACAGTGGCTCATGCCTGTAATCCCAGCACTTTGGGAGGCTGAGGCGGTCAGATCACCTGAGTCCAGGAGTTTGAGACCAGCCTGGCCAACATTGTAAAACCCCGTTTCTACTAAAAATACAAAAATTAGCTGGGTGTGGTGGTGCACGCCTGTAATCCCAGCTATTCAGGAGTCTGAGGCAAGAGAATCACTTGAACCTGGAGGGCAGAGATTGCAGTGAGCCAAGATCACACCACTGTACTGCAGCCTGGGCAACAGAGCGAGACTCTGTCTCAATAACAACAACAAAACAACAAACCGGAGCTCATGACACGGCTGGAATTTTACCATTTGTGAATATGTATTTTAAATGTTTTCAGCTTGTTTTTTTGTATTTTTTTCCATTTTCTTTTAAAAGATATGCAGATAGGACTTTTTCCTCTTTAACTGTCTTATTTTGGGAGCCCCCAGATTTCAGGGAAGAGCCCCACACTATATGAGCACATGAGTTGGACATTTCTGGTTCCCCGCCCTGAGTTGGACATTGCCAGTCATGTCTGCAGAAGAACCATCCTGCCTGTTGGAAGCTGCAGTTTTACCTTCTGGTTCTTGCCTGCTCATCCCCTACCATACTAAGCCTCCAGAGTGTGGGAATGTGCACCATTTCCTAACTATATTAACTCACTGCCACCAGTCTGGTGTGGGTGCTCAGTACAAGTGAATCCTGAAAAAGCCTCAGGCTCTTGGATGGAGGAAAACTGGCTGCATTTGAAAGCCATACTTCAATTTCTATTGGTCACTGCTAGTATAAACTTTAATTATTGATTTAAACAAATTTTATCTGGATCCAATTATGTTGATAAATTATTTTTAGGTTTAATAATTTGTTAGATTCATTTCCTAGCTTTTCTAGGTTTAGAATAAATAATGATTTATTTGTCTTTTGATGTCACTTATGTTGTGCATTAGCAAGAACTTCAGAAAACATGGAACAGTAGATGTCTTTCTCTTAACGCTTGGGGGAATGTTTTTAGTATTCTGCAGTTTCATATCGTGTTCATTGTTGGATTCTGATGTTCTGTTAGATTTAGGAAGTTTCCTTCTAATCTTATTTCTAGAAGAAGCAGTGTAGTTTAGTGGTTAAGAGCACAGATTTTGTTCCCAGTGCCCTAGGTTCAAATCCTGAGTCCACCACTTTGTTAGGTGTGTGATCCTGGGCAAATCACTTACCTTCCTTGTATCTTATTCCTCCATCTATAAAATGGAGCTACCTCATAGGGTTGTGAAGAATACATTATTGTAACAATACTGGGCACACAGTGCACAGTTTCCCAATTATTATTATACTTACAGTTTTGTTTTCTGTTTTTTTTTTTGACAAGGTCTCCCTCTGTTGCTCAGGCTGGAGTGTAGTGATGTGACCATAGGTCACCTCAGCCTTGAACTCCTGGGCTCAAGAGATGCTCCTGCCTCAACCTCCCCTATAGTTAGGAATACAGGCATGTGCCACCATGCCCGACTAAGTTTTTATTTTTATTTTTTGTAAACATGGGGTTTCACTATTTTGCTCAGGCTGGTCTTGCGGTCCTGGCCTCAAGCGATCATCCTGCCTCAGCTTCTCTAAGTGCTGGGAATACAGGTGTGAGCCACCATGCCTGGCCTATACTTAAAAAGTTTTTATTAGGATTGGTTGCTATATTATATCAAGTTTAAAAACTCCATCATTGTAATTTTATGAGTTATGGTTTTTTCTTTTTGTAATTCATTTTCTTGACAAGTTTGCAAATATTTGCAATTTCCTTGTACTTTTCAAGTAAAATCTATTTGTTCATAGTGAATTTTTATTAAGTACAGAAGTAGATTCAATTTGGTAATGCTTTGCTAGCTTTGCAAAAGAATTTGGAAAAAATTTTGTTTATCTTATTGCTATGGAGAGTTTGTATAACATGGGAATTGTTCCTTGAAGGCTTGCTAAAAGTAACTGGGCCTGGTTCTTTGGGTGAGGGGATTGGGAGGGATATATCTTTAGCAACTGTTTTAGTCAGTTTGAGCTATTATAACAAAATACCATAGAGGATGGCTTAAACAACAGACATTTATTTCTCACAGTTCTGTAGTCTTCATAATTCAACATCAAGATGCCAGAATGGTTGAGTGCTGGTGAGGGCTCTCTTCCTGGTTTGCAGATGGCCCCCTTTTTCCTGTGTCCTCAAATTTCAGAGAGCAAGAGCACTGGTGCCTCTTCCAAGTCTTTTAAGGGCGTTAGTGAGAGTGACAGCCCCATTCTCATGACCTACTCCAATCCTAGTTATTTTCCAAAGGCCCCCCACCCCCAAATATAACATTTGGGGTTAGGGCTTCAACATAAATATTCATTCTATAACATTCCACTCCTAGCCACTCTATTCATATCCTTACATACAAAATAAGTTCATTCCATCCTAACAGCCTCCAAAGTTTTAACTCATTCTAGTATCAACTAACATTTAAAGTCCAAAGTCTCATCTAAATATCTAAATATCTAAATAAAGGCCGGGCATGGTGGCTCACGCCTGTAATCCCAGCACTTTGGGAGGCCGAGGCGGGTGGATCACTACGTCAGGAGTTCGAGACCAGCCTGACCAACATGGTGAAACCCCATCTCTACTAAAAATACAAAAATTAGCTGGGCGTGATGGTGTGCACCTGTAATCCCAGCTACACGGGGAGGCTGAGGCAGGAGAATCGCTTGAACCCGAGAGACAGAGGTTGCAGTGAGCCGAGATCGCACCATTGCACTCCAGCCTGGGCGACAGTGAGACTTTGTCTCAAAAATATCTAAATCAGATATGGGTGAGACCCAAGGTTTAGCTTATCCTGAGGCAAAATTCCCCTCCAGCTGTGAACCTATGAAACCAGACAAGTTATGTGCTTCCAAAATACAGTGATGGGATAGGCAGGATTAGGTATTCCAATTCCAAAAGTGAGAAATTGGAAGGAAGAAAGGGATGATGAGGCTGGGTGTGATAGCTCATGCCTTTAATCCTAGCACTTTGGGAGGCTGAGGTGGGAGGATTGCTTGAGTCCAGGAGTTCGAGACCAGCCTGGGCAACATAGGGAGACCTTATTTCTACAAAAATAATAAAAATAATTAGTTGGGCATGGTGGCTTGAGCATGGGAGTTCGAGGCTACAGTGAGTTGTGATCGTACTGCACTCCAGCCTGGATGACAGAGTGAAACCCTATCAATAAAAAATAAAAAAGGATGGGGGAGCAGGGGGATGATGGTCCTATGCAAGTCTAAAACTTAGCAAGGCACGTTTCATGAGATCTTAGGCTCATGAATAATCCTCTTTGGTCCTATACTGTCCTCTCCAGGACCCCCTGGGCGGTGGTCCTGACCCGATAGATCTGCCAGGCAGGGGTGACTCCCCCGTGGCTTTTGTTGGAGACCATCTGGCCTGTGGAAACTGGGGCAGTATCCCTCATGATCTCTAAATAGCCAAGAGAAGAGTCATTCTTGTATGGAACAATGGACATTCACAGCCTTCCTCATTCCTGGCTTTAGGACTTCAGATACAATCATGTCAGAGCTCAGGGCTTCAACATATGAATTTTGGGGGCACAGTTCAGTCCATAGCAATACTTCCATTCCCCTGACCTGCAACATGTCCAGTTACTTCGAAAAGTACTTGTCATCCACTATATTAATAACATGCTCATTGCCAGCCTATGAAACAAGTTGACCACTCCATACATAAGGTCATAGATAATATGACACATGCAGGTTGAGTTGTCAGCCCTGATAAGATCCCAAGACTTGCCCAACAAGTGCAGTCCCTGGAGCTACCTGGTCCAGTAATTAGAGGAGTATTCCTGATAAAGTCAAATATTGTCCTTGGCAGCCCCCACCTAAAAGAAGCTCAATAGCTGGTATGCCTGTTTGTCTATTGGAGATAACATGTATCACATCTGAGTATTATTTTGCCTCCTTTAGTTAAAATTACCCACAACACAGCCACCTCTGAATGGGGCCCTCAACAACAGCAGACTCGAGAGGCCTACTATGCATTAACATGGGCCTGACATTAATGTAGGCCCATGGAACTACAGGTCTCATTGACTCTTACCCATACAGATTGGATACTGCGGCAACAAGAGACTGCTATCAGGATGCACCAGGCCCTTAGGTTTTGGACATATAAATTACCCAAGATGGTTGCCATATACATTCCCTTTGAATGGCAGCTACTAGCCTGCTATTGGACTCTAATTTAAACAGAACACTTGACCACTGAAGCACTGTATGTGACCTTAAGACCTGAGCTGCCCATCTCATGCAGGTATTATTAACGAAAAATAAAAATGGAAGCCCCAGTTTAGAAATACCCTAAGGCTGACTACCCGCAACCGTGTAACCAAAACTAATCATTCTGATTTTCCTGAAATGCTGTCTCTGATCATAAATGAAATGCAAAATGTAAGCTTTACATCCTTGCCAGCATGATTCACTGAAATTAAACCAATCAGCTATAGACCAACAAGCTTAAACAGCTCAACTTGCCCTAAAAAGAATGTATAACAGCCAATTATAAAAAAGGTCAAAATATTCCCCCCCTTTATGCATTATAAACTGTGTTGTAACTGCTGTAAGATTAATTTCTTACCACTTGATTTGAGTCTTCTAGATTGTGGTCTGTACTTCTTGTTTGAACAATAAACTTTTAAATTTTTCTTTATCTGATTTTATTTTTTTCACAGTGCTCACTAA